GTATTAACTCAAACCTCACAGAAACCCTTTGAGGTCGGTACTATTAACAATCCCCATTTTACATACGAGTAAACTGAAGCATGGATAGACTAAAGTAAAGTGCCTGAGGTCAACTAGTGAGGAGGCGGAGTGGCAGTCAAGTCGAGGCAGCCTAAGCCTACACTGCCTCTATGTTGCATTAATAAATTAATAAATCTGTGACCAAATAAATGAAGTGACATTTAGTAGCATCGAAAGATCCCGTGAGTAGGACTTCCTAAGAATGCTCTCCTTCTTTTCATGGACAAAATTTTAGTCTGTTTAAAATAAATTTTGGACCGGACACCGTGGCTCACGCCTGTAATCCCAGTACTTTGGGAGGCCGAGGCAGGTGATCACTTGAGGTCAGGAGTTCGAGATCAGCCTGTCCAACATGGTGCAACCCTGTCTCTACGAAAAATACAAAAATTAGCTGGGTATGGTGGCGCGCGCCTGTCATCCCAGCTACTCAGGAGGCTGATGCAGGAGAACTGCTTGAACCCCGGAGGCGGAGGTTGCAGTGAGCCAAGATCTCGCCATTGCACCCCATCCTGGGCGACAGAGCGAGACTCCGTCTCAAAGAATAAATAAATAAATTAATTAATTAATTTTGAAAACCTGTCAGCACTCATCAGAGCTTTACACTGCTGTACTCGGGACACTTGGGGCCGTAGACAAGCAATTAAATTGACTCACACGTGGTTAGAACCACGTCATCCTGATTCGTGAATCCGTACTCTCAACTACTAGAAGCCCTTTGTGGAATGCTCGGGGCGAACCTGACGCTTGAGCTCTGACACCACGCAGACACAGCCGGGGATTTAGGAGCTGGGTAGGGACTCCTGGGCCGGATGCCTCATCCCGGCATGCACCTCAAGCCCCGGTGACCACGCCTTCCGGCGAGCGCCAGGGAGCGCGTGTGCGCCTCGCCGCCCGGAAGCGCCGGCCGCTCCCTGCATGCTGGGAGTTGTAGGCCTCCGGCGTCAGCCCGCGGGCTGCCGCCCGCACTCTCCAAGAGACTGCTGGCGCCGGCGCCCGCCCGCGCGGCACCGACGCGGGGAGCGCGCTTCGCGCTGACTCAGCGGCGGCGGCGGCTGCGGCGGCGGCGGCGGCGTTAGCCGGCCCTCGCGCTCTTTCCCTTCCTGGGGCGCCGACCCCGCCCGCTTGCTTGCTTGCTTGCTTGCCTGCCTGCCTGCCTGCCCGGCGCCACGCAAGAGAAGGTGCCAGGGGACGCAGAGCGACTAGAGGCGCGCGGTCCCGGCCAGCACCGTCTCTGGCGTTGTAGCTGCGGCCGTGGCGGAGGACTACGGCGACAAGGACGAGGGCCGCTCTCCCAGCTCTCTGCGTGCCGCGCCGCTCCGCTCCGCTGGCTGACCATCTGGAGTGCAGGCTGGGAGGCGGGATGGAGTGATAGGGAAGGTGACTCGGGGCTCGGGGGCAGCGGGACCGGGACCAGGTTTGGTCCGCGTGAGGCTTCGAGGAAGTTGGCCGGGGCGGACCGGCCCGGGGGAGTCCCGACGCCAGGGAGGGTGCAGGCTTGGGACCCTCTATGGCGGTGCACCCCCTGGCTGGGCGGACCGGGTGGGGGTGGGTACGAGCCGGGGCCGCCGCCGAGGAGCGCGTCCCGAGTGCGTGGCCGGCGGTTGCTTGGTGTTTCATCACCCGAATTGCCACGAGGCTTCCTTTAGGGGAGGGATCGGGGGAGGGATGGGAGCAAGGCTAGCAGAGGAGGGTCGGCATCGCCTGTGGTTCCGAAGCCCGTTAGTCATCGTTGTAGCGTTATCAACTGTGGAGACCTCAAACTTGATTCTTCCCCCACCCCTGGACAAAAAGGAAAAGTGTTATTTCTGTGCAGTAATTGGCCAGCACGGACGCTCCATTTCTTCTCAAACCTTCCTCACCATCCTGCAGGACTAGAGAAGCATGAGGTTTCCCTGTAACCAGAAAAACGAGTACTTTTTGAAAGTGCTAATTAGTTGTGGCGGGCGGGGGTTGGGGGAGAGTTACGTTTTATTAAACCGACTTGTCAGCGTGGTGTTAAAAGGCTGGAAAGATTCAGTCGTAGTATTTGAAACAGTCTTCAGTAGGTGTAGAGGAATTTTTCCAAATTGTTTGATTCTTAATGGCTATCCAGGAAAAGTTAAGGCTTAATATTTTAAGTATGTTGCTTGCCTTCCCCCAAGAACCTTTGCAAGATGCATAATTGTTTACCGTATTGAAACATTTTTTGGGGTTTTGTTGTTGTTGTTTTGAGACGGAGTCTCGCTCGGTCGCCCAGGCTGCAGTGCAGTGGTGCCATCTCGGCTCACTGCAACCTCTGCCTCCCAGGTTCAAGTGATTCTGCAGCCTCAGCCTCCCGAGTAGCTCTATTACAGGTGCGCCCCGCCACACCTGGCTACTTTTTGTAATGTTTTCTTTCAACTTTGTTTTTTGTGGCAGATGTTTATAAATTCTTCTGTGGGATCAGAGGGCACGCCTATTACAACCAGAAAACTACAAGTATAACAGCGAGGATGGATGAACAGGCTCTATTAGGGCTAAATCCAAATGCTGATTCAGACTTTAGACAAAGGGTAAGTTACTCTGCTGAATCATTTTTTAATCATAAATGCATTTTTTTGTTTTGCAATCTTATAGGCCCTGGCCTATTTTGAGCAGTTAAAAATTTCCCCAGATGCCTGGCAGGTGTGTGCAGAAGCTCTAGCCCAGAGGACATACAGGTAATTAAAAACAAAATTTGCATGACAATTTATGCTTATCTCATTTTCTTTTTTTCTTTTTCAGTGATGATCATGTGAAGTTTTTCTGCTTTCAAGTACTGGAACATCAAGTTAAATACAAGTAAGGCTTTTCTTACTGTTTTGACTCAGATTCCATTATTCTTTTTCTTCTCTATTTTGAACAGATACTCAGAACTAACCACTGTTCAACAACAGCTAATTAGGGAGACGCTCATATCATGGCTGCAAGCTCAGGTAAAATCATAATTTCATTCAGTACCTCAAATTTAATTTTATGGACTGTTTCTCTGTTTGTCAGATGCTGAATCCCCAACCAGAGAAGACCTTTATACGAAATAAAGCCGCCCAAGTCTTCGCCTTGCTTTTTGTTACAGAGTATCTCACTAAGTGGCCCAAGTTTTTTTTTGACATTCTCTCAGTAGTGGACCTAAATCCAAGGGGAGTAGATCTCTACCTGCGAATCCTCATGGCTATTGATTCAGAGTTGGTGGATCGTGATGTGGTGCATACATCAGAGGCAAGTAACTAACCATGAATTTTTTATATTTAATCTACTTTGCATTTGGCGTTTTGTATTTTAGGAGGCTCGTAGGAATACTCTCATAAAAGATACCATGAGGGAACAGTGCATTCCAAATCTGGTGGAATCATGGTACCAAATATTACAAAATTATCAGTTTACTAATTCTGAAGTGACGTGTCAGTGCCTTGAAGTAGTTGGGGCTTATGTCTCTTGGATAGACTTATCCCTTATAGCCAATGATAGGTAAGTATGCCTATTATTTTTATAGTATAAACAAAATGTTACAATTTTATTGTCCCATTACCAGGTTTATAAATATGCTGCTAGGTCATATGTCAATAGAAGTTCTACGGGAAGAAGCATGTGACTGTTTATTTGAAGTTGTAAATAAAGGAATGGACCCTGTTGATAAAATGAAACTAGTGGAATCTTTGTGTCAAGTATTACAGTCTGCTGGGTTTTTCAGCATTGACCAGGTTGGTAAATTTATATAAAACATTGTATGTAATTTAAACAGAGATGTGTCTTGATTGCTTATAGGAAGAAGATGTTGACTTCCTGGCCAGATTTTCTAAGTTGGTAAATGGAATGGGACAGTCATTGATAGTTAGTTGGAGTAAATTAATTAAGAATGGGGATATTAAGAATGCTCAAGAGGCACTACAAGCTATTGAAACAAAAGTGGCACTGATGTTGCAGCTACTAATTCATGAGGATGATGATATTTCTTCTAATATTATTGGATTTTGTTACGATTATCTTCATATTTTGAAACAGGTAAGTTTTTGTTTTATTCTTTTTGCTCAATAAACCTAATAAGTTATTGCTTCCTTTTTAACAGCTTACAGTGCTCTCGGATCAGCAAAAAGCTAATGTAGAGGTAATTGACTTTATGCTTCTTTTAAACCAATGAAAAACTCTTTTATTCTCAATTTTATTCTTAGGCAATCATGTTGGCCGTTATGAAAAAATTGACTTACGATGAAGAATATAACTTTGAAAATGAGGTAAGAATTTTTTTTTGTTGAGGAGAAAGGAGTTTTTGAATGAGGATTTTAACCTGTATCATAGGGTGAAGATGAAGCCATGTTTGTAGAATATAGAAAACAACTGAAGTTACTGTTGGACAGGCTTGCTCAAGTTTCACCAGAGTTACTACTGGCCTCTGTTCGCAGAGTTTTTAGTTCTACACTGCAGTAAGTTTGTCATTACTTTTGTAACAAGCCTATTAAATCTCACTGACATATTATACCTTGGTAGGAATTGGCAGACTACACGGTTTATGGAAGTTGAAGTAGCAATAAGATTGCTGTATATGTTGGCAGAAGCTCTTCCAGTATCTCATGGTGCTCACTTCTCAGGTGATGTTTCAAAAGCTAGTGCTTTGCAGGATATGATGCGAACTGTAAGTATACTGGAGATAATTTTGACCATAAAAGAAGAGGTTTCCTAACTTTTTCCTGATCTAGCTGGTAACATCAGGAGTCAGTTCCTATCAGCATACATCTGTGACATTGGAGTTCTTCGAAACTGTTGTTAGATATGAAAAGTTTTTCACAGTTGAACCTCAGCACATTCCATGTGTACTAGTAAGTACTCTGGATTTTTGTTACTTTCCATGTGCAGAAATAGTAAAAGTGTCTCCTTCTTTAGATGGCTTTCTTAGATCACAGAGGTCTGCGGCATTCCAGTGCAAAAGTTCGGAGCAGGACGGCTTACCTGTTTTCTAGATTTGTCAAATCTCTCAAGTAAGTATAAAATTGCAGCTATTATGTTTAGTATTAATTGTGATTTCCTTTTTCTGTTTTTCAGTAAGCAAATGAATCCTTTCATTGAGGATATTTTGAATAGAATACAAGATTTATTAGAGCTTTCTCCACCTGTAAGTATCTGTCTCTTTAAGATATTTTACCCAAAAGCTTTAATAAGACTGAATTTCATTCTAGGAGAATGGCCACCAGTCCTTACTGAGCAGCGATGATCAACTTTTTATTTATGAGACAGCTGGAGTGCTGATTGTTAATAGTGAATATCCGGCAGAAAGGAAACAAGCCTTAATGAGGAATCTGTTGACTCCACTAATGGAGAAGTTTAAAATTCTGTTAGAAAAGTTGATGCTGGCACAAGATGAAGAAAGGCAAGCCTCTCTAGCAGACTGTCTTAACCATGCTGTTGGATTTGCAAGGTAAGTGTGATCACAGTTAAAATTATAAAGTGTGCATCTGATTGCCTGATTTTTGCTTATATAGTCGAACCAGTAAAGCTTTCAGCAACAAACAGACTGTGAAACAATGTGGCTGTTCCGAAGTTTATCTGGACTGTTTACAGACATTCTTGCCAGCCCTCAGTTGTCCCTTACAAAAGGATATTCTCAGAAGTGGAGTCCGTACTTTCCTTCATCGAATGATTATTTGCCTGGAGGAAGAAGTTCTTCCGTTCATTCCATCTGCTTCAGAACATATGCTCAAAGATTGTGAAGCAAAAGATCTCCAGGAGTTCATTCCTCTTATCAACCAGATTACGGCCAAATTCAAGGTACCGCAAACTTTCAGAGCTCTGAAAATCTCTAATTTCTGAAGTAATGATTGTTTATCTTCAGATACAGGTATCCCCGTTTTTACAACAGATGTTCATGCCCCTGCTTCATGCAATTTTTGAAGTGCTGCTCCGGCCAGCAGAAGAAAATGACCAGTCTGCTGCTTTAGAGAAGCAGATGTTGCGGAGGAGTTACTTTGCTTTCCTGCAAACAGTCACAGGCAGTGGGATGAGCGAAGTTATAGCAAATCAAGGTGGGAACACATGCCATATCTAATTTGTCTGCAAATTGCTTAAACTAAAGGTTTTTCTCCTCAGGTGCAGAGAATGTAGAAAGAGTGTTGGTTACTGTTATCCAAGGAGCAGTTGAATATCCAGATCCAATTGCACAGAAAACATGTTTTATCATCCTCTCAAAGTTGGTAGAACTCTGGGGTAAGATAATTTTATTTCTTAACCTTCATTTCATATAAGATGAAAATTTGAATTCTCTTGACAGGAGGTAAAGATGGACCAGTGGGATTTGCTGATTTTGTTTATAAGCACATTGTCCCCGCATGTTTCCTAGCACCTTTAAAACAAACCTTTGACCTGGCAGATGCACAAACAGTATTGGTAAGCACCTAGGAATCTTTGTTTACCTTGTGTATATAGAAATTCTTAAACTTGTTTTTCACAGGCTTTATCTGAGTGTGCAGTGACACTGAAAACAATTCATCTCAAACGGGTAAGCCTTTTAGTCCATGCCCCTTCATTTTCGAAAATAGTTGTAAGTATCTTTTAATCTTCAGGGCCCAGAATGTGTTCAGTATCTTCAACAAGAATACCTGCCCTCCTTGCAAGTAGCTCCAGAAATAATTCAGGTAAGAGCTATTTCTTACCATTGTGTAGGCGATTCTTTTTCTCCCTCTTTTCCCCACCCCCCAGGAGTTTTGTCAAGCGCTTCAGCAGCCTGATGCTAAAGTTTTTAAAAATTACTTAAAGGTAGGTATTTGTGAAGCTCACGTATCTTCATATAGTATTGATTGCATTAATACTTTATTTACAGGTGTTCTTCCAGAGAGCAAAGCCCTGAGGACTGGATTTCCCTGTGCCTACTTCATGATCATGAATTCCAGTTAATTTATAAAGAGGCGATTTTTGTGTGCCATTCACACTGGTCTTTTTCACATTGTTTTGAGCTTATTGCAGTATATGTTTTGGGATTTTTCTGTAAAATGGGTGTAATTTTCCTAATACAGGTATGTAACAACAAAAGAAGTTGCCTGCATGCCGGTCCAAATTGTTCTGTATAAAGATGCTCTTAAAAGACACAAGAGTTATCCTAGAACCTTAATTCTTTTTTATTTGAAATTTTAAGTCAAGTCCTTTATAAAGACCATAGCAGTGGAAAACAGTGTACTTTTTAAAAAATTGCTGAATATAAAATCTTTGAAAATTTTCTTTATGTGTGAAGACACAAAGTATGGGGGAAGACAGCAATCAAAACTAACTTTTTGTAGATAGCCATTTCATTTCTTTAAACTGTTTCAACGCCAATATGTATTCTACAAAAGAGAATGGTTTTAGGCTCCAGTGTTATACTTTTTTTTATATATATATATAAAAATAAACTTTACGTAGTGAAATCTTCCAAGTCTTTTCTGGAATTATTATAAATACTTTAGTTTTATTTTCTCATCTTAATCTCTCCATAATTTCCCATTTAAAGGTTTACAAATATGAGTGTGTGGATGCTTTAATTCATTTAACCTCACTCCTCAAAGGTAACATGCAACTTAGTTCTGTTATATGAGAGTCTTTTTCTTTAATGTACTGGAAAAAGCCTATGTGAATCTGTTGATAGAATTTAAAATTCCAGGCCGGGCGTGGTGGCTCACGACTGTAATCCCAGAACTTTGGGAGGCCAAGGCAGGTGGATCACTTGAGGTCAGGAGTTCGAGACTAGCCTGGCCAACATGGTGAAACCCCATCTCTACTAAAAATACAACAGCCAGGTGTGATGGTGCACGCTCGTAATCCCGGCTACTCAGGAGGCTGAGGCAGGAGAATCGCTTGAACCCGGAAGGCAGAGGTTGCAGTGAGCTGAGATTGTGCCACTGCACGCCAGCCTGGGCAAGAGAGTAAGACTCTCTCTCAAAAAAAAAAAAAAAGAATTTAAAATCCCAATTTATTTTCTAACTCTTTTATTGGATGTATTTAGAACACAGTATACCTATAGTATACCTATGTGTTTATTATGTTTGTAAATGGTAACTGACATTTAATTATTAGAAGTACTTACCCCTGCCTTCCTCCATTTTTATTCATGGCTACTTGAGAAAGCAAAAGGAAAAAATAATAGTTATCAGTAGTGTCACTGGAAAGAAGAGAGGAGGGACAAAACTGAGCAGCAGAATTCGTATAGACATTTACGTTTAAATTCTAAAAGCCCAATTGAGATGTTCAGGGAGGGTTTGTTTTGCCCTTTGGCCTCATGAATGGGTTTCATGAATGGGCTTCAGTGGCTTATAAACTCTGTAAAATTCTATTCTAAATTTTGTACATTTATTTTGTTCCGGTTAATTCCAGAAGACATTTCAAACATTTTTCTTACACCATATAATAAAAATACTTAACTAAATTGACAGTTATAAAAATAAATCAGTGAAATGTACCTTATACTTTAATAAAAAATGTTTTCAGAAATAGATAAGTGAAAGCTGAGTGTTTCTTTGATAGGTTCCCCTGTACTATAGGAGTGATAATTGCAGCTATTGCAATAGTAGTAATTGTTAAATGGATACTAATGAATAGCATAGCATAGTGGGTAAGAGTTTATATAGCACAGGCTCTAGAATCAGATTAAGTAGGTTCAAATACCAGTTCTGCCAGTAACTGGTTTTAGAACCTTGGGCAAGTTAAAGAATGTCTCCCAGCCTCAGTTTCCCTATTTGTAAAATGGAAATAATGGTAGCTACCTCAAACCTCATTACGAATTCAATGAGTTAAACTTGAAAAGACTTATTACAGTAGCTGGCACATAAAGACTTGATAGTAGTTTATATGGATGCTATCTCATATTAGCATATATGGAATTAATAGTGTATCACTATACTTTTTTTTTCTTTTTTTTTTTTGAATAGAGATCAGTCTATCACCCAGGCTGGAGTGCAGTGGTGACATCATAGCTCACTGTAACTTCTCCCATACTCTACCAATCCTCCTGCCTCAGCATCCAGACTAGCTGTGATTACAGGTGTGCACCACCACACCCAGCTACATTTTTTTTTGGTAGAGACAGGGTCTCACTATGTTACCCAGTCTGGTCTCAAACTCCCGGCCTCAAGCAATCCTCCCACTGGCCTCACAATGTTGGGATTACAGGTATAAGCCACTGCACACGGCCTTACTATGCTATCAATTCCATATATGGAAAGGTGTTTTCCCTTTCAGAGCTCTTTAAAGCTCTGCAGAAGATTTACATGTGTTTATAGAGCTAAGAGAAATCAGGGCATGGAAATTGAGTGTGTAATAAAAATTAAACTCTTCATGTTATATAATCATGCATAACTTCTATCTTCATTCTCTGAAGTTGCCTAGAGCACCATCACAGCTAGGAAGCTTCCATCATGAATTACCTTATTTCCAAAAGCAAGTACTCAAATAATTGTCTCAAGAGAGGAAGGACAAAACTGTTACAAGCTGAAATATTTGGGGATTTGTTTGACTTGACTAGGGAACCACAAGTTTTCATATAATGCCTGATTTAGCCCTGTGCCTAACAGTTTAAATCTTAATGCTAATGTTAATTGCTTCCCAGTTGGTTGACCTTATAAGAAAACACTGTGTGGTATTTTAATGTGGTAAACATGTGAATGAAGGCCTGTGGCTCAGTTAATCACTCCCACAACTTTGAGCTGTGAGTTTTACTGGTGGAAGGAACTTTAACAGGTCTTCGCTCTTGTCATTAGATATCAAAGAACTGAAATTAGTTGGAATTGTAAGCAGTGAATAGATGTGTTGTTAGAATGATTCCATCACTTATACATTGTTTAAAATGCTAATAAAGTAACTTGCTTTGTAAGAATTCATTAGAGTGGACTTTTGTTATCTCCATTG